TATAAATATTTATATATAAATATATATAAATATATAAATATATATAAATATATAAATATATATAAATATATATAAATATATAAATATATATAAGTATATAAATATAAATATATATAAATATATAAATATATATATAAATATATATAAATATATAAATATATATAATTATATAAATATAAATATATATAAATATATATAAATGTATATAAATACATAAATAAATATATAAATATATATAAATATATATATAAATAAATATATACAAATATATATAAATAAATATATATAAATATATATAAATAAATATATATAAATATATATAAATAAATATATAAATATATAAATATATAAATAAATACATATATAAATATATAAAATATATATAAATAAATATATAAAAATATATATAAATAAATATATATAAATAAATATATATATATATATATATATATATATTTTAGACAGAGTTGTGCTCTTGTTGCCCAGGCTGGAGTGCAATGGCACAATCTCGGCTCACCGCAACCTCCGCCTCCCAGGTTCAAGCGGTTCTCCTGCCTCAGCCTCCCGAGTACCTGGGATAACACACATGGGCCACCACAACCCGCTAATTTTATATTTTTTATAAAGACTGGGTTTCTCCATGTTGGTCAGGCTGGTCTCTAACTCCCGACCTCAGGTCATCTGCCCGCTTCAGCCTTCCAAAATGTTGGGATTACGGGCGTGAGCCACCGTGACCGGCCCCATATATTATTTATAAATGCATATGACCTTACACACAAGGTTAAATGCAAATAACCTCTGGGGTGGGCCTGGCTCAGCTCAGGGAGGAAGCCCTGTCAGAGAAGGATGCAGCCCAAGCTGTCACTCTTCTTTCAGCCCCGCATCTCATCACATCTTCCGTCAATCATGGCCTGAGGGGGCGGGGATTTAAATGTTATCCAATCAGAGACGCTAGGCAGGGAACCGTCCAATCAGGCACGCAGGTGAAGCGGACAGGGCGGCTTCCGGGTTTGGCGGGGCCTTTGTCCCTCGCTGTGGCCTGAGCTCCAGGTCTCGTCTTCAGCGCTCTGTGTCCTCTGCTCCTAGAGGTCCAGGCTCTGTGGCCCTGTGACCCGCAGGTATTGGGAGATCTACAGCTAAGACGCCAGGAACCCCTGGAAGCCTAGAAATGGTGAGAGTGCCGGGTCCGACATCCCCAGAGAGGATATCAGCTTCTGGGTTATTTTCTCCCATAGGAGAACCTGAAGTCTGGAGTGTATCCTCTCAAGGAAGCAAGTGGATGCCCTGGGGCTGACAGGAATCTTCTGGTGTACTCTTTTTATGAAAAGGTAACCCCTTGAGATGTTAAAATTGTCTTCACATACGTGTGTCTTGTGTGCTTGTGTTTTTCAGGGGCCATTGACATTTAGGGATGTGGCCATAGAATTTTCTCTGGAGGAGTGGCAATGCCTGGACACTGCTCAGCAGGATTTGTATAGAAAAGTGATGTTAGAGAACTACAGAAACCTGGTCTTCTTGGGTGAGAATAACTTTAGTACACAATTACTAGTAAGAAAGATTCATGTTATTTATTTTCAATAAAGCAGGTATTGCTGTTTCTAAGCCAGACCTGATCACCTGTCTAGAGCAAGGAAAAGAGCCCTGGAATATGAAGAGACATGCGATGGTAGATCAACCCCCAGGTAGGTGAGAGTGAACACAACAGACGACATGA